CAACAAGGCACAATAAGCAGCAAGAAGAATCTGAGAGTAAGGAAAACAAAACAATTTTAAAGAACAGACACAGGCTAGCCAGGTGCGGTGGCTCAGGCCTGTAATCCCAGCACTTTGGGAGGCCGAGGCGGGTGGATCACAAGGTCACGAGTTCGAGACCAGCCTGGCCAATATGGTGAAACCCCTTCTCTACTAAAAATTCAAAAATTAGCCTGGCATGATGGCAGGTGCCTGTAGTCCCAGCTACTTGGATGAGGCAGGAGAATCGCTTAAACCCGGGAGGCGGAGGTTGCAGTGAGCTGAGATCACGCCACTGCACTCCGGCCTTGGCGACAGAGCAAGACTCTGTCTCAAAAAAAAAAAAAAAAAAAAAAAGAACAGATATGGACTAGGCGCGGTGGGTCATGCCTGTAATCCCAGCACTTTGGGAGGCAGAGGCGGGCGGATCACCTGAGGTCGGGTGTTTGAGACCAGCCTAGCTAACATGGTGAAACCTGGTCTCTACAGAAATACAAAAATTAGCCAGGTGTGGTGGCATGCACCTGTAATCCCAGCTACTAGGGAGGCTGAGGCAGGAGAATCCCTTGAACTAGGGAAGTGGAGGTTGCAGTGAGCCGAGATCGCACCACTGCACACTCCAGCCTGGCCTAGGCAACAGAGTGAGACTCTGTCTCAAAAAAAAAAAAAAAAAAAAAGAACAGATATGGCTTGGCGCGGTGGCTCACACTTGTAATCCCAGCACTTTGGCAGGCGGAGGCAGGCAGATCACCTGATGTCAGGAGTTCAAGACCAGCCTGGCCAACATGGTGAAACCCTGTCTCTACTAAAAATACAAAATTAGCCAGGCGTGGTGGTGCATGCCTGTAATCCCAGCTACTAGGGAGGCTGAGGCAGGAGAACTGCCTGAACCCGGGAGGCAGAGGTTGCAGTGAGCCGAGATTGTGCCACTGCACAATCTCCCTCCTGCCATCTTGTGAAGAAGGTGCCTGCTTCCCCTTCCCCTTCTGCCATGATTGTAAGTTTCCGGAACTGCAAGTCAATTAAGCCTGTTTCCTTTATAAATTACCCAATCTCAGGTATTTCTTTACATCAGTGTGAAAACAAATGAATACAGTCCCCTTCCCTGAGGTGCCTTCTCCTTAGGCAACCAGCTGCCCCCATGCTCCTCTTCTGCCCCCCTGGTATTTCCTTTCCCCTCATGAGGCCCAAGTGATCCACATGGCCAGCCACAGCCCCATCCTACTGCAGGCCTGTGTGGCTGCTAGAGAGGCCAGGCTCCTTTCCGCACCCCGAGGCTGCCCGATATGCTTTCTGCATCCTGTAGAAAACTGACCCACTATTCTCATACTGGTGCAACTTCTTCCATTACCTCAAAACTGGACAACGTGAACTTGTTTCTTGTCTCTTCTTGCTAGGGCTGTCACTGGGACAGTCCGAGATGGGGGGGTGGGGGGAGACAATGGATGAATGGATGGATGAATGGACAGTAGTCCAGGGAGATGTCCCTGTGTGTCCTGAACTGGGACCTTCCTCCAATGAGAAGCCTTCCTGAGTGAGTTTATACAGTCATCCCTTGGTATCCATGGATTAGTTCTAGGGTCCCCGGGGATGCCAAAATCCATGGATCCTCAAGTCTCTGACATAACATGGCCTAGTATTTACATATCAGCTATGCACATCCTCCCGTAGACATTAGACCATCTCTGGATTATTCATGATGTGTAATACAATGCAGATGCTACATAAATGGTCGTGATACTGGATTCTTTAGGGAATAATGACAAGAACAAACTCTGCACATGTTCAATAGAAACATAACCGTCCAATTTATTTTCTGAATATTTTCCATCTGCTGTTGCTGAATCTACAGATGCAGAGCTCCTGGATACGAGAGCCAAGTGTGCTTTGAGAGTAGGGTGGGTGAGGTTGCTAATGAGTACAGGGGAGCAGGTGTTGATCAGGAGGACCCTGCACTGGGGCATCTGGACGTCCTGCCTCAGGACTTGAGACTCCAGTTGGATGGCACAGGCAGACTCAGCCCAGGTCAAAGCCGTCCCCTTGAAGTTTCTTTTTATCCCAAGCTCTTTCTGGCCCCTGGAATTTGGCATCCCCTAGGCCCTGTGTGGAAGGACAGATGAACCAGGTTTTAGATAACATGTCTAGAAGAGTGAGCCCCTAACTGTGTGCCCGGCACTTTCCCCACAGGATCCTCTAGCTAGAATATCCAAGGGTCATGGAGAGAAATACCCAGTTAAAATATCAGAAATGAAAAAGCGATACCATTAGAGACACTAAAAAGACCATTAGGTAATAGTACTAGCTTTTGTATTCTGAGATCCAACAGCAGCAGTCACTTCCCTCCACCGCTATGTGTATCCCAGGACCACCCTGGGCGGGGAGGGCTGAGGTTAGGGAGCAGCCATGGATGCTCTGATGCTGGCCCTGGGCCTCGGGGGTGACAGTGATGAGGAACTGGGTGCACACATGAGTGGGGCAGCCGGGCCTGGCCAGAGAAGCAGCACACACGTGCACAGATGTGTTTACCCACATACACATGTGCACGCACGTGCACAAACACATTGCAGGCAGGCATGTTGACGCCTCAGGCAGCGGAGGACCCTGACTCTGGGCGCTGCTGACCCGGGCAAGGCCCCACTGTGATTCGTGCCATGACCTCAGAATGTCACTGGTGCTTAGCACCTATCTGCTCTCTGGTCTGCCTCAGTGGTCTACAGCAGTTACACACAGGCAGTGGTATCTGTGAGCAGCTCTGTGGACTCAAAGGTTTTCTCCCTGAGAGGCACGACCCAGGCCAGCTGATTCATCAGAATCAGGTGAGCGTGACCTGCTCTCTTCCCTCCAGGCGGACTTGGGGGCAGTGGCTACGGTGCGGGCGGTGTTGGCCTCTGTGGGGCAGCTACCGAGGAGGGTCATCCCTGAGCACTCACCAGGCGCCCGTTCTACACTGCCCGTGTAGACGATTGGCTCTTTCGTCTCCATGGTGGCTTCGTAGAGTGGGTGCTGTTCCCAAATGTCCCCATTCGACAGATGAGACGTCTGGGGTCAGAGAGGCAGTAACCGGCCTGGGAATCCGGACATGACCCTGAGTTTTGCTCTCAGCCCTGCCGTGTGCTGTGCTGGAATTCAGGCCTGAACCCTGTGACCTCCCTGCCCTAGATCCCAAATCTGCCCAGGTTTCCCATCCCGATGGGGCAGAGCCTGGTCCTGGCAGAGCCACTGGTATAGAGCCACTGGTACAGATCCACTGACGGTCCTCAGAACACCTCTGTGCCCTAAGCTGGGTCCTGATGGTCGCTGTGGGCCCCACTGAACACACATGGTCCCTTGTCCGGGGGAGCCTGCTGCCCTTGGGCAGCTGTGGAAAATGAAGGAGCCCTGGAGGGCTGGCTGAGGGGAGACTATCTTCCCTTGTGTTCAAAGGGGTCCGGGCACTAGGGTTCTCCCCAGGTATTTCTTGCTCTGCGTGGTCCTCTTGAGGCCTCGCCCTCCTTTTGCCTCGAGTATTCCCAGGAGGGACGGTCCATCCAGCTGTTCTCCAGGACCAAGGACCCACTGTTCTTCCTCAGTGACCCAGGAAAATGAAGCCTCCTCCTGTTGGGACGGCTCAGAATGGTGGACTCCACAGTCCCTCCGCGAGAGACGTGGTTTCCATGCGTACAATAGATCTTTCTCATCCCCCAAACCCAACACCCTCCTGCTCAACAGGCGTTATTCCTAAAGTGGCTTCACTGTTCAGACTGAAGAGCCACGGTAGCCAAAGTGATGAGCGGAGTAGAACCGAGCAGTCGGGAGAGATCTTGTTCCCTGTAGGAAACTGGGCATCGCTGAGGCCCTGAGCATCCCAGGAGGCCGATTGCACAGAGACCTCTGGTCGCTGACCCCAGTCTGCCTCCACATCCCTGGAATAGCCCATCATGGGCCCTTCACCCTTGGCAGGTGGAAACCATTCAACCTGCTGGGGCCGGTGTGTCCCCATTTCATGGCATTGGGGGACAACAGGATTCTCTGTCTAGGTCCCACTGTACTCAAGTCCTTGGGAAGATGCCCACCCCTGCTTGGGACTTGAGACTCCAGAGACTGGAGCAGCTGTGGGCCACTGGGTCTGGCCCCTTTTTCCCTGGGGGCGGCGGTGGAATGGGGGTTACGCAGCCAGCCAGCATCTGGGAGCCCGGCGAGAGCGGTTCAGGTGTTCTCCGAAGCCGCCGCGTACGGTGTGACCTTTAGACAATTCTGTCTCACAGGATGGACGTGGTAGAGGTCGCGGGCAGTTGGTGGGCACAAGAGCGAGAGGACATCATTATGAAATACGAAAAGGTACAAGTCGGTCTGCTTCTTGGAGGGAGGCCGACCCCTCACCAAGGCTCCCTCTGGGCTACAGGGACACCGAGCTGGGCTGCCAGAGGACAAGGGGCCTAAGCCTTTTCGAAGCTACAACAACAACGTCGATCATTTGGGGATTGTACAGTGAGTCCTCTGCACTCCCCTCACCCCTAAAGAGTTCCTCAGCTCTGCCTGGGTTGCCTTACAGTGAGACGGAGCTGCCTCCTCTGACTGCGCGGGAGGCGAAGGTAAGAGCCTGATGCGTGGAGGGGCTGGTCCACTCCGCTAACTCCAACATGCCTCATTTGACAGCAAATTCGGCGGGAGATCAGCCGAAAGAGCAAGTGGGTGGATATGCTGGGAGACTGGGAGAAATACAAAAGCAGCAGAAAGGTAACGTGTGGAGGGAGGAAGCACTCTCTGCAGCCTGTGACACCAGATCGTTTTCTGCCCACAGCTCATAGATCGAGCGTACAAGGGAATGCCCATGAACATCCGGGGCCCGATGTGGTCAGTCCTCCTGAACACTGAGGAAATGAAGTTGAAAAACCCCGGAAGATACCAGGTACGCTCAGCCAGAGCACAACAAACAGGACAGACTGCTTCCTCCTCTTGGCCCTGCCCTACAGATCATGAAGGAGAAGGGCAAGAGGTCATCTGAGCACATCCAGCGCATCGACCGGGACGTAAGCGGGACATTAAGGAAGCATATATTCTTCAGGGATCGATACGGAACCAAGTAAGCCTACGGGAGCCACAGGGTCCCAGCAGACAAACCAAAGCCCCCTTTCTCTGTTTCCTAGGCAGCGGGAACTACTCCACATCCTCCTGGCATATGAGGAGTATAACCCGGTGAGTATTCCCGGCAGTGAGGTTCCCGGGCCATGTCCTTCCATGGTGACTCTGGCTCTTGCAGGAGGTGGGCTACTGCAGGGACCTGAGCCACATCGCCGCCTTGTTCCTCCTCTATCTTCCTGAGGAGGATGCATTCTGGGCACTGGTGCAGCTGCTGGCCAGTGAGAGGCACTCCCTGCAGGGTAAGTGAACAGCTGCCCCGGGGACCTCCTGCTCTGATTTCATGATGGGCTGGGGGCTTCTCAGGATTTCACAGCCCAAATGGCGGGACCGTCCAGGGGCTCCAAGACCAACAGGAGCATGTGGTAGCCACGTCACAACCCAAGACCATGGGGCATCAGGTGAGTTTATGGTCCCCTCAGCTCTTCCCAGAAGTGGCCTGAGCACCTCTGTTGCTTCCATCAGGACAAGAAAGATCTATGTGGGCAGTGTTCCCCGTTAGGCTGCCTCATCCGGATATTGATTGACGGGGTAAGGAGGCATAGGGAGACCCTGGCTCAGGGACCAGGTTCTTTCACACCTGCTGTCCCCACAGATCTCTCTCGGGCTCACCCTGCGCCTGTGGGACGTGTATCTGGTAGAAGGCGAACAGGCGTTGATGCCGATAACAAGAATCGCCTTTAAGGTTCAGCAGAGTAAGTCTACGTGTGCCCAGCGGGGCCTGGGGCTCCCCTGGCCTGATATCCACCCTGTCCCTAGAGCGCCTCACGAAGACGTCCAGGTGTGGCCCGTGGGCACGTTTTTGCAACCGGTTCGTTGATACCTGGGCCAGGGATGAGGACACTGTGCTCAAGCATCTTAGGGCCTCTATGAAGAAACTAACAAGAAAGCAGGGGGACCTGCCACCCCCAGGTGGGCTCCAGTGCCATGTCCCCTCCCATGTCGGAGATGCTGACCGCGTCTGTTTTCCTTTCAGCCAAACCCGAGCAAGGGTCGTCGGCATCCAGGCCTGTGCCGGCTTCACGTGGCGGGAAGACCCTCTGCAAGGGGGACAGGCAGGCCCCTCCAGGCCCACCAGCCCGGTTCCCGCGGCCCATTTGGTCAGCTTCCCCGCCACGGGCACCTCGTTCTTCCACACCCTGTCCTGGTGGGGCTGTCCGGGAAGACACCTACCCTGTGGGCACTCAGGGTGTGCCCAGCCCGGCCCTGGCTCAGGGAGGACCTCAGGGTTCCTGGAGATTCCTGCAGTGGAACTCCATGCCCCGCCTCCCAACGGACCTGGACGTAGAGGGCCCTTGGTTCCGCCATTATGATTTCAGACAGAGCTGCTGGGTCCGTGCCATATCCCAGGAGGACCAGCTGGCCCCCTGCTGGCAGGCTGAACACCCTGCGGAGCGGGTGAGATCGGCTTTCGCTGCACCCAGCACTGATTCCGACCAGGGCACCCCCTTCAGAGCTAGGGACGAACAGCAGTGTGCTCCCACCTCAGGGCCTTGCCTCTGCGGCCTCCACTTGGAAAGTTCTCAGTTCCCTCCAGGCTTCTAGAAGCATCTGGGCCAGGGCTCATGGCTGGATAATTTCCCTAGGCTTAACAACCCAAGCAAGCTTCGCATCCTCGTTTTATTTTTGGTTAAACTTATGAAAATGTATTAAGAAAGAGTGCAGCTCGAGAGAGATTCAGAGATGGAACACACCAGACCCCAGATCACAAAGCCAACCATGCCCGGCCCCTCCCAGCACCCCCAGCCCCACGACCATCGTTCTGAATTCTGACGACACCGTGAGCCTGCCTTTGTACTTCAAACTCATGGAAGGATAACCACCTTCATGTTTTGAAATAAATGTTTCCTGTTGAAATGATTTTAGATTTTAGACAGAAATATTGAAAAGGC